TCCAGGAGGCACAGATCTGCCTCCTTTGTCCCGAGGTGTGGCACTGGGCTTCCTGCTGGCCTGTCTGCTGCCCTGGGGCCACCCTCCAGTCCCTGCCCCTGCCACAGGCCCCTTCTGGGGTCTGCATAACTAAGTCCAGGCCCCTTGGGGGGCTTCAAGGCCCTCTAGGAGTGACTCTCTCCCATCCCCCACCCCATGGCCCTTGCTCCTCTTCTTGCCTCCCGGCCTCTGTGGCCACCCCCTTTCCCCTGGGCTGCTTTCCTTGCAGGGTGCCTCCAGCCTCCACAGACCCTCCCTGCACACACCCTGGGGTCTAGGGGGTCCTACTGCCTGGGCAACCCTGACACCGAGAGCATGAGGTCACCATGGGCTGAGCCCTAACAGAGTCTTGGGGAGAGCCCCTACCCCCATCCCTTCCCGGAGGCGTCCACTCCCAGGGCCCAGCTGAGAAGACTCCAGTCCTGCTCAGGCGGCTGGGCACCGCTCTGGGACCCCAGGAGCGCTGGGGCCACCAGGCAGGTCCACTTGGTTAGTACTACCGGACTCAAAGGTGACCGCAGGGTCAGTGTGCACATGGCCGGGGGATTGGGCAGGCTCAGCCCAGAGCTCTGGTCCCGCGGGCCTTGGTCCCTTCTGCCTCCCCCTCCTCTCCCCCTGCCCTCCCCTCCCCCTCCCCCACTCCCCCTCCTCTCCCCCCTCCCCTCCCCCTCCACTCCTGTCTCCCCCCTCCACTCCTGTCTCCCCTCTCCCCGTCCCCGCCACTCTCCTCCCCTCCCATTCCCCTCTCCTCCCCTCCCCCTCCCCTCCTGTCTCCCCTCTCCCCGTCCCCTCTCCCTCCCCTCCCCTCCCTTTCCCTCTTCTCTCCTCCCCTCTCCTCTCCTTCCCCCCTCCCCTCCCCTCCCCGTCCCTCCCTCTCCCCTCCCTTCCCCTCCCTCTCTTCTCCTCCCCTCTCCTTCGACTGGCGTCGCGGGGGTTAACGCGGGGCGGGGCGAGGCGGCGGGCGGAGCCGGCGCGGCCGCGGGCCAGGCGCCGAGGTGCGCGCGGAGCGAGGTGGCCGCAGCGTCTCCGCGCGCGGCCCAAGCCCGGCAGGAGTGCGGAACCGCCGCCTCGGCCATGCGGCTCCCGGCCGGGGGGCCTGGGCTGGGGCCCGCGCCGCCCCCCGCGCTCCGCCCCCGCTGAGCCTGAGCCCGACCCGGGGCGCCTCCCGCCAGGCACCATGGTGCAGAAGTCGCGCAACGGCGGCGTATACCCCGGCCCGAGCGGGGAGAAGAAGCTGAAGGTGGGCTTCGTGGGGCTGGACCCCGGCGCGCCCGACTCCACCCGGGACGGGGCGCTGCTGATCGCCGGCTCCGAGGCCCCCAAGCGCGGCAGCATCCTCAGCAAACCTCGCGCGGGCGGCGCGGGCGCCGGGAAGCCCCCCAAGCGCAACGCCTTCTACCGCAAGCTGCAGAATTTCCTCTACAACGTGCTGGAGCGGCCGCGCGGCTGGGCGTTCATCTACCACGCCTACGTGTGAGTGGCCGGCGGGGCCCCCGTGGCGACCCCCTGTCTGAGAGCGCGCGTTCCCTGCCCCCAGGTTCCTCCTGGTTTTCTCCTGCCTCGTGCTGTCTGTGTTTTCCACCATCAAGGAGTATGAGAAGAGCTCGGAGGGGGCCCTCTACATCCTGGTGAGCCCCGAGGGAGGGCGGGGGCTGGAAGTCTCAAGGTGGCCTCAGCTTTCCTCCCCTGCAGGAAATCGTGACTATCGTGGTGTTTGGCGTGGAGTACTTCGTGCGGATCTGGGCCGCAGGCTGCTGCTGCCGGTACCGTGGCTGGAGGGGGCGGCTCAAGTTTGCCCGGAAACCGTTCTGTGTGATTGGTGAGGCCTGGTGGGGGTGGTATTGCTAGAATAGCAGCTCACCAGCTCCACGCCCGCTTTGTAGACATCATGGTGCTCATCGCCTCCATTGCGGTGCTGGCCGCCGGCTCCCAGGGCAACGTCTTTGCCACATCTGCGCTCCGGAGCCTGCGCTTCCTGCAGATTCTGCGGATGATCCGCATGGACCGGCGGGGAGGCACCTGGAAGCTGCTGGGCTCTGTGGTCTATGCCCACAGCAAGGTGAGTCACGGCCCCAAGGCTGGCGGTGGGCGTGGTCATGATGGTGGTGCCGTCTGCCTCTCAGGAGCTGGTCACTGCCTGGTACATCGGCTTCCTTTGTCTCATCCTGGCCTCGTTCCTGGTGTACTTGGCAGAGAAGGGGGAGAACGACCACTTTGACACCTACGCGGATGCACTCTGGTGGGGCCTGGTGAGTTGTGGTCATTGTGGTTTTCCCTTTCCCCTTCGTGTGACTAGAGCCTGCGGTCCCACAGATCACGCTGACCACCATTGGCTACGGGGACAAGTACCCCCAGACCTGGAACGGCAGGCTCCTTGCGGCAACCTTCACCCTCATCGGTGTCTCCTTCTTCGCGCTGCCTGCAGTAAGTCCAGCTGCCCCTGCCTGCCTTGGAGGCTGGGGTGTGACCTGACCCTGATGAATTGCAGGGCATCTTGGGGTCTGGGTTTGCCCTGAAGGTTCAGGAGCAGCACAGGCAGAAGCACTTTGAGAAGAGGCGGAACCCGGCAGCAGGCCTGATCCAGGTGAGTCCAGGTGTCCCCCGGGGACCAGCACACCTCGCCAACTGCCTTGTCTTTCCCTCCGCAGTCGGCCTGGAGATTCTACGCCACCAACCTCTCGCGCACAGACCTGCACTCCACGTGGCAGTACTACGAGCGAACGGTCACCGTGCCCATGTACAGGTACCGCCGCCGGGCACCTGCCACCAAGCAACTTTCCCTTTGTGTGTGTGGAAACACTTGAAAGTTCGCAAACTCAAACCTACGGGGCCTCCAGGTAGGAAATGCATGGACAGAAGCCCTGTGTGTACGCTCACTCCCCTCTCCTTCTCTTGCCCCAGACTTATCCCCCCGCTGAACCAGCTGGAGCTGCTGAGGAACCTCAAGAGTAAATCTGGACTCGCTTTCAGGTCAGCTGGGGAGCTCCAGGTGGGGCGGGTGGGGCCACTAACTCTCTGTTGCTTCTGTTTGAAGGAAGGACCCCCCGCCGGAGCCGTCTCCAAGGTCAGTGCCCCCTGCTGCTACCCTGGTGTCTGTTCTGTCTGTCTGTCGGTTCCCGTGGGAGCAGCCAGAAGGTCAGTTTGAAAGATCGTGTCTTCTCCAGCCCCCGAGGCGTGGCTGCCAAGGGGAAGGGGTCCCCGCAGGCCCAGACTGTGAGGCGGTCACCCAGCGCCGACCAGAGCCTCGAGGACAGCCCCAGCAAGGTGCCCAAGAGCTGGAGCTTCGGGGACCGCAGCCGGGCACGCCAGGCTTTCCGCATCAAGGGTGCCGCGTCACGGCAGAACTCAGAAGGTGGGTGTGGCCGCATCCTCTCCTGGTCCATCCGGCCCCTCACGGCCTGTCTCCTTCCCCCCAGAAGCAAGCCTCCCCGGAGAGGACATTGTGGATGACAAGAGCTGCCCCTGCGAGTTTGTGACCGAGGACCTGACCCCGGGCCTCAAAGTCAGCATCAGAGCCGTGTGGTGAGGCCCCTGCCCAGCCGGGAGCCTGGGGGCAGGGCTCACAGCCCCACCCACCCCCCTGCAGTGTCATGCGGTTCCTGGTGTCCAAGCGGAAGTTCAAGGAGAGCCTGCGGCCCTACGACGTGATGGACGTCATCGAGCAGTACTCAGCCGGCCACCTGGACATGCTGTCCCGAATTAAGAGCCTGCAGTCCAGGCAAGAGCCCCGCCTGCCTGTCCAGCAGGGGAGCCGGTGTCTCTTTTCTTGTTTACTCTGCCAGGATAGATATGATTGTGGGTCCCCCGCCCCCTTCAACTCCCCGGCACAAGAAGTACCCCACCAAAGGACCCACGGCCCCTCCGAGAGAGTCACCCCAGTACTCACCTAGGTTAGGATGCCAGCGCCTCTCCGACGTGTCTGAACTCATGCTTTGGGGTCTCTGTTCCCGGTAGAGTGGACCAGATCGTGGGGCGGGGCCCAGCGATCACGGACAAGGACCGCACCAAGGGCCCGGCCGAGGCGGAGCTGCCCGAGGACCCCAGCATGATGGGACGGCTCGGGAAGGTGGAGAAGCAGGTGCGAGAGGCTGGGCGGGAGGGGTGCGGGGCCTCGCACCCCAGCCCAGCAGCCCCTTTTGCAGGTCTTGTCCATGGAGAAGAAGCTGGACTTCCTGGTGAATATCTACATGCAGCGGATGGGCATCCCCCCGACAGAGACCGAGGCCTACTTTGGGGCCAAAGAGCCGGAGCCGGCGCCGCCGTACCACAGCCCGGAAGACAGCCGGGAGCATGTCGACAGGCACGGCTGCATTGTCAAGATCGTGCGCTCCAGCAGCTCCACGGGCCAGAAGAACTTCTCGGCGCCCCCGGCCGCGCCCCCTGTCCAGTGTCCGCCCTCCACCTCCTGGCAGCCACAGAGCCACCCGCGCCAGGGCCACGGCACCTCCCCCGTGGGGGACCACGGCTCCCTGGTGCGCATCCCGCCGCCGCCTGCCCACGAGCGGTCGCTGTCCGCCTACGGCGGGGGCAACCGCGCCAGCATGGAGTTCCTGCGGCAGGAGGACACCCCGGGCTGCAGGCCCCCCGAGGGGAACCTGCGGGACAGCGACACGTCCATCTCCATCCCGTCCGTGGACCACGAGGAGCTGGAGCGTTCCTTCAGCGGCTTCAGCATCTCCCAGTCCAAGGAGAACCTGGATGCTCTCAACAGCTGCTACGCGGCCGTGGCGCCTTGTGCCAAAGTCAGGCCCTACATTGCGGAGGGAGAGTCAGACACCGACTCCGACCTCTGTACCCCGTGCGGGCCCCCGCCACGCTCGGCCACCGGCGAGGGTCCCTTTGGTGACGTGGGCTGGGCCGGGCCCAGGAAGTGAGGCGGCGCTGGGCCAGTGGACCCGCCCGCGGCCCTCCTCAGCACGGTGCCTCCGAGGTTTTGAGGCGGGAACCCTCTGGGGCCCTTTTCTTACAGTAACTGAGTGTGGCGGGAAGGGTGGGCCCTGGAGGGGCCCATGTGGGCTGAAGGATGGGGGCTCCTGGCAGTGACCTTTTACAAAAGTTATTTTCCAACAGGGGCTGGAGGGCTGGGCAGGGCCCTGTGGCTCCAGGAGCAGCGTGCAGGAGCAAGGCTGCCCTGTCCACTCTGCTCAGGGCCGCGGCCGACATCAGCCCGGTGTGAGGAGGGGCGGGAGTGATGACGGGGTGTTGCCAGCGTGGCAACAGGCGGGGGGTTGTCTCAGCCGAGCCCAGGGGAGGCACAAAGGGCAGGCCTGTTCCCTGAGGACCTGCGCAAAGGGCGGGCCTGTTTGGTGAGGACCTGCGGCCTTGGGTCCCGGTGGGGTTTCCGGGCAGCTACAGGCGGGTGTGGCCGGCCGCTGTGCGTGGCCTCTGCCTTCACACCTGACCTGCCCGGCGGGCTTTCCTGTTCCCCACCTCAGGGGCGCCCAAATACAGAGCTATTGGTTGGCGTCTTCTCCCTGTACCTTCTGGGATCTGAGGGCTCTTTCCATGGAAGCCAGCCCCGAGGTGGAGACCTTCGCCTGCAGCCGAGGAGCGGGTGGGGCCTGGGAACCAAACTGGAGCCAGAGTGGACGTCCAGCCCTCTGGTCTTGGCCTCCAGAGGGAGGGCCTGGCTCACGGTGGGGCCAGGGAGCCGGCTCCAAAGGGTCTTCAAAAAGGGGGTCCTTGGGGGCTCCAGCTGCCTCGCCCTGGCCTTTCTGTGGGTGCGTGAGAGCCAGCAGCACCCCAGCCTTGGAGACCGGGGGGGCAGGACCCCAAGTCCTCCCCTCTCTCCTGACTGCCCTGGCCGGGTGCCGGCACTGCGAGACCCACCTGGTGAGCAGGCCTCACAGTTCTTAGCCAGGGCCCCACCTCGCCTGTGTCCCACCAGTGCCCCGACAGACCTGGGGCAGGGCTGGGCCATGATGCAGCGGGCCAGGATAGCCTCCACCGTCAGCACAGGGCCGCCCTCCCCGCCTTTCCGGAGGAAACCACTCCCACCTCAGCCCAGCTGTGCGCCCTCCCTAGCTCTCCTGCCCCCTGGAGCTGATGGCCCCTTCTCCACTGACCGATTCCTTAGCGGGGCCTCTTGGGGTCTCGGGCCTCGGGTGCACCGTCCCATGCCCGTCCTGTTGTGGGCACCGTGGCCCTTGGGGCAGGCGGCTCTAATGCGGGAGCGAGTCCCTAGCTCCAGACTTAAGAACCAGACCCCGGGAGCATCTGGCATTTGGCGTGACGGCGTCGCAGGCGGGCCTGGGCTCCCTGGAGAGTGGCCTCCCTGGGAGTGAGCAGGGCTGGGGTCGTGGGCGCAAATACTCCTGCAGAGCAAGTGCAGGGGAGTCCTGGGCCCGTTTCTCCTCCACCTGCGTTTTCAGTGCACTTGGCTTGGCTGGGAGGTCCTGAGGCCCTGAGGCCAGCAGGGGAACCAGTCCTGAGGGAGAGGACTTTGAAAGCAGCATTTGAGGGTCGTACGCCCCTGGCTGGTGGGGGTCCTGGCGCTCAGGGTGTTCGGGGAGCCATGTCTGGCGTCCATTGTGGGGAGCTGCTGCCCTGGCCTCTCTGCCTACCCCCAGCCCGGCCAGGGCACTCCCAGGCCCTGTCGCCATTGAGGTGCCTCCGCTGGGCTGTCTCCTCACCCCTCCCTGTGCTGGAGCCTGTCCCAAAAAGGTGCCAACTGGGAGGCCTCGGAAGCCACTGTCCAGGCTCCCACTGCCTGTCTGCTCTGTTCCCAAAGGCAGCGTGTGTGGCCTCGGGCCCTGCGGTGGCATGAAGCATCCCTTCTGGTGTGGGCATCGCTACGTGTTTTGGGGGCAGCGTTTCACGGCGGTGCCCTTGCTGTCTCCCTTGGGCTGGCTCGAGCCTGGGGTCCATGTCCCTTTGCCGTCCCGTCATGGGGCAGGGAATCCATAGCGGGGCCCACAGGCAGGGGTATGAGTGCGTCCCACCCAACGCAGCACCAGCCCCGGCCACCGCTCCCCGTGTCCCCAGTTCCGTCTCAGCTACCTGGACTCCAGGACCCTGGAGAAGGGAGACCTGGCAGTGGAGGGAGGCTGTGCTGTGTGTCCCCCTGCAGGTGTGACCCCGCCTGCTCTTTCCTCCCCCGCCAGGTGTGGCCCCGCCTGCTCTTTCCTCCCCCACCAGTATGGCCCCACCTGCTCTTTCCTCCCCCCCCAAGGTGTGGCCCCACCTGTTCTTTCCTCCCCTGCCGAGGTGTGACCCCACCTGCTCTTTCCTCCCTCCCAGTATGGCCCCACCTGCTCTTTCCTCCCCCGAGGTGAGGCCCCGCCTGCTCTTTCCTCCCATGGGGCCGCTGAGGCATGAGCACCTGGGCACAGGTTGGGGCTCTGCAGGATGAGGAAGACAGGCCAATCCCTTCCCTCCCAGAAGCTGGCCGCCCAGCAGGAGGGACTGAGGCCAGACTCATGTCCAGCAAGGAACGTGTGGTGTGTCCCCTGGGAAGTCTCTGGGCCCTGGGAAGAGGGAAGGTGCACGTCCTGGGATGGTTGCGGGGCCCTGTTTTGGGAGACAAAGGGGTAGAGGGTCTGTCTTGGGCCCCCCCAGACTCTAGCCTGAGCAGTGCAGCCACCTACTGCCCCACCTCAGAGAAGTGCAGCGGGAAGGAGGCTGGAGGTGGTGCGGCGCTGCCTCGGGTGTCTGCGTGAATGAGCGTGGCCAAGGACCAGTGCCACCTCATGGCAAAGAGCTCCCGCAGTGTTTGTTAGAGTGCACATCCCTACGTGCCCACTGGCACACACACGTGCTCACATACATGTCCGCATACAGGCGTACACATGCACGCTTGCACACATGCACACAGACCACATAGCACACATGTGCACTGACCACACCTGTATAGACCATGCACAGTACACATACGTGCATACACATGCCTGCATACAGGCATACACATGCACGCTTACATGTACACGTGCACAGATCACACACATGCACACACGTGTAGCTCACACACAGTATACACATACACAAGTGCACAGACCACACACAGCACTAACACATGCACACACAAAGTGCATAGGCCACACAGCACATGCACACAGGTGCACAGACCACACAGCACACACAAGTGCACAGAGCACACTGCACACATGCACACACACACGCGTGCATGCACACTCCTCGCACTTCCAGCCTTGGAGCCCTTCTGTCTCTGGTCTTTCTCTTTGACCCTGCTGAGTGTAAGCTGCCTGGGGAGGGGCTACAAGGAGTAATTGTGGCTTTAGGGGTCGTGGTGATGCTGGAATGTCAAGCGCCGTCGTGGGGTATCCGACTGTCCGGGCTCCTGGTCCGCAGTGGCAGAGCGCCAGGCAGAGCCCAATCAGGGTCTCGTGCTGCCCTTCCCTCCCACAGCCTGGCAGCCATCCAGAGGAGGGGCTCTACCAGATGCCAAGGTGCCCCGGTGTCTGTATGGGTGTCCGGTTGGGTCCTGTGTTTGGTCTGCCCTGGAGGTGCTGGGCCCTCCTGGGATGGGTGGCTCAGCCTCGAATCCCAGGCCCCAGCCCAGGCAGGTGCTGCTGCCTGTTGTGGTTTCCTGGCCCAGCTTCTCCTTCTCCCTCTGCATAAAATCACAGTCCGTGAGTCTTCCAGCTGCCACCACGGCTGGGACACGCTGGGGGAGGGCTCCTCCCATGCCTCCTGCACACAGCCGTCTGAGCAGGGCAGGTGCCCAACACCCCCCACCGGAGGACACGCTGCCCCTCAGCGATGCCCCTACCTTTTGGGGGGCCTCGTCTCAAGCCCCCCCTTGGAGGCTGAAATCACCCCAGGCACTGTGAGGGCTTCTCCAGGGGGCACCCTTTGAGCTGTGGGTCTGATCACCCCAAGTCCCGCCCGGAGGAGAGGCACAGCCAGGGCGTGTGGTTTAATGTTTGCCCCCTTCGGGGCTGGAGGTCTCAGTGTTTCTAGATTCCAGACCCTGCTGCCAGAGAGACCTGCTGCCGGAGAGAAGGGGAGGAGGACTCCAGCTGGGCTCGGTCCCCCACAGTCAGGGACCCCCATAAAGGACACCCCCTTCTCTCTAGAAAGAGCTGGGCTCTCAGCTATTTCTAGTTGCTTCCCAGAAGCCGAGGAGCAGAAGGAGCTGTGAGAGCTTTGCAGAAACGCCCTTGTCCCCGCCCTCCTGAGCTATGAATGCCGTACAGAGCAGAGGCTGGGGCATTGGCAAGATCACAGGTTGATGCTGCACAGCCCCATTGACACAAACCCTCAAAGCAGACGTGAGAGGGACGGTTCACAAAGCTCGGACCTGCCGTGGAGGGTGCCCGGCAGACGTGGCGTGAGAGGGACGGCTCACGAGGCTTGGACCTGCTGTGGAGGGTGCCCAGCAGACGTGGTGTGAGAGGAACGGCTCACGAGACTTGGACCTGGTGGAGGGTGCCCAGCAGACGTGGTGTGAGAGGGACGGCTCACAGGGCTTGGACCTGCCATGGAGGGTGCCCGGCAGACGTGGTGTGAGAGGGATGGTTCACAGGGCTTGGACCTGCCATGGAGGGTGCCCGGCAGATGTGGTGGGAGAGAGATGGCTCATGAGGCTTGGACCTGCCGTGGAGGGTGCCCAGCAGACGTGGTATGAGAGGGATGGCTCACGAGGCTTGGACCTGGTGGAGGGTGCCCGGCAGACGTGTGAGAGGGACGGTTCACAAGGCTTGGACCTGCCATGGAGGGTGCCCAGCAGACGTGGTGTGAGAGGGACAGCTCACGAGGCTTGGACCTGCTGTGGAGGGTGCCCAGCAGGGGGCTGAGCTCTGAGGGGTGGGTGCTCAGTGCACGGGTGCCCCCAGTGTCCTCTGATCCTGTCCGGTGCCTCCCCCAACCCCCACACCCATGCAGAACTCCCAGGTCACATGCACGTATGTCCAGGGCATGGGGGTGGCGTGAAGAGGCCTGGTCAGGGCCTTTAGGGGCTGCAGGACGGAATGGCCGCCTGGGGAGCCTGTGTGGCTGTGCCGGGCAGCCATCCTGCATTCCCACCCAGCGCGCAGTCTCCACCTCGGCCCCAGCAAAGCGCTAAGCAGCCGGAGAGACAGCCAGGGCGGCTTCCTGAAGGATGTGGGATGGTGGACTCCGGGGTCGAGGGAATACGCAGGTTCCTGTCCCTCCGGGAGACCTAGAGAAGCTGCACACCCAGGAGCTTTCCATGACCCGGGAGCATGAGTGAATGGGGGTTCCAGTTTGCTGAACTTTGCCGTCTTGTAAGGGTGGGGGCTGACGGCCGACCCTGGGAGGAGGTGACATCGCCGGGGGAGGTTGTGGGCAACGGTGGAGGAGGAGAGACGGGAGGGGACCATTTGGGATGGAGGGGCCTCTTCAGAGTTTTAAAAGGCGTTTGTGGGGTGGAGTTGAGTGTGCTCTGGGCTTGGACACTTGCCGTGGTGCCCCTGGCTGGCCGAGGAGACTGGCTCTGGCCAGGGGCCCCGTCCTGAGAGGTCCTCAGCGTCTGACTCTCGGCCAGGCGCCAGCAAGGAGGGGCCGGTCCCCGGGGCTACCAGGCAGGCACGTGCACATCGCCATCGCCACACGCCAACTCCGCCTGGGTTTTACAAAGTCGTTGCCTTAATGCATGTGGACAGGAACTCCCTGAGGTCGCCCCATGCCCCCTGGCTGTGCCAGGTACGGACGCCCTGGACCCTGCGAACAGGTGGGGCGGGCGAGGGGCCCAAGGGACGGGCTCCAGAGACACGCGCAGGGCAGGAGGGGTCTCACGGAGGGGTCTCGCACTGAGGCGCCCAGAGCTGGTGGTCCCGCTGGACGCCATCCCTCTGCCCGGGATCCACACGGCCCACGTGTGCCCGCCATGCCCGCGCCCCACGCCATTGCAGTCTGCCATCCTCTGGCCGTGACGGTGGCTGCAGCTTCCCCATTTGCGCCGTTGCCTCTGGCTGTCTGCACTTTTGTTCATGCTCCAAAGAACATTTCATAATGCCTTCAGTACCGACGTACACTTCTGACCATTTTGTATGTGTCCTTGTGCCGTAGTGACCAGGCCTTTTTTTGGTGGATGTGTTACCCCGCACACTTCAATCTCAACTTTGTGCACCGTCCATTTTCTAGGGATAGACGCCCAGGGAATGAACTCTAGTTTTCTAACAGATTAGCTGAGATATTAACTTACTCACACGGACAGGTTGATGCCAGAGCCGTAAGAATGCGCCAGTGCGGGTTTGCGGGGGACTTCGGGTGTGGGGTCCTGCGGCCGCGATGGCCGTGGAAGGTTCTGGGGATCCCTGCTGCCACGGGGACGAGTTCGGACGCCAGGTGGACCTGTGCACTCAGTAAAACGCAGTGATTCAACCTGGACGGTGTGTGGCCTCCTCACTCCCACTGTCTCT